GGGGGACTCTGGGCATGGGGCTGAGCCCCAACCCCAGCTGCCCTGTCTTCCCAGCCCACTGCCGTTGGCTGCGACCTCTTCCAAGACTGCCCCGGCTGGCAGTGTGGCAGGCCCGTGTGGCGGCTGCCCTTGGTACTGAGCTCTTGCTGGAGGCCCACAAGCTCATACTCCAGCCTCTGAACCACAGTGAGGCTTGGCGGGACCCCCAGCTGGCCCAGAAGCAGGTGCAGTGGGTGCAGCCCACTCCACTGCACCCTGCTGTCTGCAATAAACACACTGCATGCTCTTCGCTTGTCTCCAGGCTTACTCTGTCACCAGAAGTGGGGTCAGTCCCATTTCTCAGCCTAGACCTATTAGATCACAGCATAGAGTGAGTGGCACTCAGTCCTCTACGTGGGGCTCTAGTTACCTTCCTTGGCCACCAGGTACACAGTCTGGCCACTGCAGCCCCAACCAAGGCCAGGAAGTTTCTAGGCTCCTCTGTGTGGCACACACCGGCTGAGTGCCCCCTGACTTCCTGGTGGTGGTGTCCCCATTGCTCCCAAAGCTCACAGTTTCCTGTGTCTCTTTCTCCCAGTTCCTTTCTAGTCATAGTTCAGGCTCGATTCACCTGTGTCTCTTTCTCCCAATTCCTTTCTAGTCATAGTTCAGGCTCGATTTACCTGTGGATACTCCCAGCCTCTACTTCTAGAATCCTCCAGGGATAATTCTCATTGCCTCCTCTTCATTCTGGACCCTGCAAAGCCCCTTTCGTCAGGTTCTGCAATGAAAATCCAGCCGTGGGAATTCCCAGGCATAATCCCTTCTCAGACTGGTGTCTGTGAGGTGGCACCACGGGGCACAGGCACACGTGGAAGGGGGAGAGTAGGGTCACGGCTGCCACACCTTTGCCACGGGCCTCTCCCCAGCCTACTCCTGGGCCTCCTTAGAATCCTTGATGCTGTGAGAATTGCAGGCTTCCTGGCCTTATGACAACACAAAGGGAAACAAGAGGTTTCCCTGGGGAACACAGGATCCTGGGCCCAGATCGGAGAGGGCACAGGGCCAGGGACTCTGGCCAGACATAGGCCCAGGTCTGTGGCTGGCCAACTGCGGCTGTGGGGCCTGGCATGTGTCTCAACATGGCACTGGAGCTCTACATGGACCTGCTGTCAGCACCCTGCCGTGCCGTCTACATCTTCTCGAAGAAGCATGACATCCAGTTCAACTTTCAGTTTGTGGATCTGCTGAAAGGTCAACTCCCACTGCTGCCTGGCAGGCCTGGTAGGAAGAGTTTCAGTTCCTGCCCCCACCTCAGGTTCCCTGTTAAGATGACCCTGATTGTGTCCGAGAAGCTTCCCTTTGGATGTCCAGCTGTGTGCTGGGCCTGGCTTCCTTAAAGTGGAGACAGAGTGAGAGCGATGGGATTGCGGATGGGACCCAGGCCCTCAGGGCTTCAGGTGATTCAAAGGCTGTGTTTTCAGATCCAGCTCCACAGCCTCAGACCTTCCCTGCCCCTCCCAGGTCACCACCACAGCAAAGGATACATTGACATCAACCCCCTCAGGAAGCTGCCCAGCCTCAAAGATGGGAAATTTATCTTAAGTGAAAGGTAAGTCTTCCCTGGGGCCCTTGCACCATCTGTATATCCTGGGAAGTGTTCAATATCTATCCAGCAGACAAGAGTACAGAGACCTGGCAGGGCAGGTGGCCCTGGAGTGCAGCCTCCTCTTCCCTCCTCTTCCCAACCCTGGCCAGTTGCTGATCCCAAAGATAACAGGGGAGGAAGTTTCAGCTGAGAAGATGGAGCATGCAGTGGAAGAGGTGAAGAACAGCCTGCAGCTCTTTGAGGAGTATTTTCTGCAGGATAAGATGTTCATCACCGGGAACCAAATCTCACTGGCTGACCTGGTGGCCGTGGTGGAGATGATGCAGGTGTGGAGTGGATTGGAGGAGGGTTAGACCCTCTGACCACGTCTTTGTCTTCGTCTATCTACAGCCCATGGCAGCCAACTATAATGTCTTCCTCAACAGCTCCAAGCTAGCTGAGTGGCGTATGCAGGTGGAGCTGAATATTGGCTCTGGCCTCTTTAGGGAGGCCCATGATCGACTAATGCAGTTGGCCGACTGGGACTTTTCAACATTGGATTCAATGGTCAAGGAGAATATTTCTGAGTTGCTGAAGAAGAGCAGGTGACCCTAGGCGCAGCCTGTCCCGCAGGGCCTGGCTGGCTTAGCAATCTGAGCCACCTTCCTTAAAGGAAATGTTAAAAAAAAAAAAACAAAAAAACAAAAAAACAACTGTTCTTTGCCTAATAAAGAACTGGAACAACCATCACAGCTGCTGAGCAGCAGACAGTTGGCATATGC